CAAATAGATGTCTCTCTTCTAGAAAAACTGAGGCAACCCTTCCGAAATAACTAATTTTAAAAAGTCTCCCTTCCTTTGAACAGACAATTCCAAAGCTCTTCCACAAGGCACAACCAATACAACCCAGGTCATGGCCCTGCAATCCCTCCCTAGTCCTCATGATGTAAGCAATATTACATTAATGTTTACAATAATGTAATTATTAGCAAGAATAATGTAAACATTAATATAGATTACTGTAAATTAATAGTGTAATTAATTACTGTAAATTAACATAAGCATTATTAGATGCAGGAAGACAAGTGAATTTGGGGGCAGTGGCATCTATGAGACATAAATCCTCATCTGCCACAGAAGGAAGTCAACACATACTATCCATAACTGAAAATGCAATAAACAGCAGAAAACACTACTTACTTAAAAATACAGAAACAAGCATTAAATGAAACAGCTTGAAATGTTGAAGGTGGTTACTCTGGGAACCAACACTCCCGGACTGGGAGGACTAGACCAGGGTATGTTTAACTTTGACTTTTTCATTTCAGGCTCGATGCTGCCATTTCTCTGAGCTCGTGGAAAATTTAATCTAAATCTTAATTAGGAGCCTTCTAAGATGGAGAACACATTCATTGCAGAGAGGTCAGGCTCAAATACACGTCTATCACAACATCTAAAACTTAACTCGGAAAAAACCTCCACGATTTTAAATACAAAGCACTGCACATGCACGCACTCAACACCTCTCCTTCTTTCCCCATGGTCAACACACCCACAACCCCTGCACATTTACCAATCTACACAACTGAGCACTGGAGCGAATGAGGTGAGTGAGGGCCCAGAAAGTTGAAGCAGGAACGATCCGAGCCTTCAGTTAATCCTAACGTCACCTCTAACGTTTGGGGTAAGAACGTTTCAGGAAACCAAGGGGGAACCAACGCTCAGCACAGCAGAGAAAGACACCAAGCTACGGGACCCGCCGCGCCTCCCGCGCCGGGGTGGAGCTGACCCCGCCGAGCCCCGCCCCAGCCTGCGTCTGCCAATGATCCAGGAGCCGCTCCTTTCCACTCGGGAAACCTTCAGAGGAGTCTCAGAAAGGACACGGCTGGCTGCTTTTCTCAGCGCCGAAGCCGCGCCATGCTCGTCCTCAGAAGCGCCCTGACTCGGGCGCTGGCCTCACGGACGCTGGCGCCTCAGGTACCGGCCACGGGGGTACCCAAGCCTTCACCCAAGATATTTACATTTGTCTTATCTTCTTCAGATGTGCTCATCTTTTGCTACGGGACCCAGACAATACGATGGAATATTCTATGAATTTCGTTCTTATTACCTTAAGCCCTCAAAGATGAATGAGTTCCTGGAAAATTTTGAGAAAAACGCTCATCTTCGGACAGCTCACTCTGAATTGGTTGGATACTGGAGTGTAGAATTTGGAGGCAGAATGAATACAGTGTTTCATATTTGGAAGTATGGTAAAGAGTCATCCAATTTTGGCTTTCAGTATTTTTATTTTTCTTAATTCTTTTCTTCCCACAGATAATTTTGCTCATCGAACTGAAGTTCGGAAAGCCTTGGCCAAAGATAAGGAATGGCAAGAACAATTCCTCATTCCAAATTTGGCTCTCATTGATAAACAAGAGAGTGAGATTACTTATCTGGTACCATGGTGCAAATTAGAAAAACCTCCAAAAGAAGGTAAGTCCTTCCTTCTTAGTCACTGAGTTTTGTTTCTGAAAAATTCTTTTTCTCCCTATTCCAGGAGTCTATGAACTGGCCACTTTTCAGATGAAACCTGGTGGGCCAGCTCTGTGGGGTGATGCATTTAAAAGGGCAGTTCATGCTCATGTCAATCTAGGCTACACAAAACTAGTTGGAGTGTTCCACACAGAGTACGGAGCACTCAACAGAGGTACAATTGTCCATTTCTTCTTATATGAAATTTTTTAGAAGCTACTTGTGGTTTATTTCTGCAGTTCATGTTCTTTGGTGGAATGAGAGTGCAGATAGTCGTGCAGCTGGGAGACATAAGTCCCATGAGGATCCCAGAGTTGTGGCAGCTGGTAAGCTGTTTGACTAGGCATGAATTATTTTTTCTATATGCCTTTCTATGAAATGTTTTTCCAGTTCGGGAAAGTGTCAACTACCTAGTATCTCAGCAGAATATGCTTCTGATTCCTACATCGTTTTCACCACTGAAATAGTTTTCTACTGAAATACAAAACATTTCATTAACTGCTATAGGATCTGTCTGCTAATGGTGCTTAAATTCTCCCAAGAGGTTCTCACTTTTATTTGAAGGAGGTGTTAAGTTAATTTGCTATGTTTCTTGCATTATGAAGGCTACATCTGTGCTTTGTAAGTACCACTTCAAAAAATAGTTCTGTTTACTTTCTGCATGGTATTTCAGTGTCTGTCATACATTAAAAATACTTGTCACTGTTTTAAGATCTTGACTCTTCATTTGTTTCAGAATAGCTCTTCTACTGTATTCTGACAACTCTTTGCTTTATAGCATTTTGTTGTATTCAAATGATAATGGTAGCATTTCCATGCTTGTGACAGCATTTTTAAGTTATTAATATATTTTATCAACCTTTCCATCATGTCTGTTTTCCTGGTTTTTTTTGGTTGTTTTTTGACCAGTAAAATTTATTTTGTAATACCAAATAGGATTTAAGAAAATTAACGTATTTCTTTACTATGGAAAACCACATTGTCATTTGTGACATCATCTATATTAAATATGGTTTTCACATTAGTTATTTGTCACTTACTTGGAAAATGATGCTGTTAGGTCCTGGTATTAAAAATCTAGAAAAGACTTGTTGGTTTATGTGCTGAAATGTCTTTATTTATAATTAATTTTAACTACTATTTACTTCATTTCGGATCCTGTTTAACAAAGATACTTGAGACATCCATTTGTTTTAATGAAATCTGTATGGATATGGAAATGCTTGCCCTAATAAAAGCCTACATATACCTTCTGGTTCTTTTTGTTGAGTTTTATATATT